TGCCAGAATCTAGAGCGTTCTCGAAAACCACTCACTCAGCAGCTCCCTTGGCTAGTCCGACTGGCAATCTCGAACCACTGCGGCTGCTTCGGAGTGCCAACAGCGCCCAAGCAGTTGCCCTCTTCCTTGGTGCTTAACTTAAGAAAGAACAGTGCTGGGAAGGATAAAGATCACCCAGGAAGGACAGGGGAAGAGGAGTCTGACGTAGAGAACACGAGATAAGCCCCTCGCTCTTCCTTTTTTTCTCTGTCATCTTTGACTTCTGGGATAACCGGGGGCAACCAGGTCAATTATGGAGACACACAATCACTTCGAACCCAGACTAGTGATCGCTGGGGTATAATTACAAGGGAAAACGGGGTGAGGAGAGCAAAGGTTTTGGAGACGGAAAGTGCAGACAGGCAACAATGCACAGAAGTTAACAAGAGAACGCGGGGGTCGGGGGCGATGTAAGGAAGTCGTCATCGACGCCGCGCCGCTTCCCCCACCTCGCACCAGACCTCTGAAATTGCCCTCGGAGACTCGGCCTCTCCTATAAGGACGATCGTCCTCTCAGCTGGAGAACAAGGCCATGCCTCAGCTCCTACGCCAGGCGGAAGCGGGAGAGGAAGGCCGACCCCCAAGAGCGCCCCTTCAGGGGGTCCATCCGGCCTTGATCTCAGATGGGGGGGTGTTTGCGGAGGGCGGGGCATCGCCTCAACAGCTGGGGGCTGCATCATGGCAGGAACGAGTTTCCCTGAGCCACGGAGCTGCAGGTCGCCTCCTCTACTACCCTGCTACCCGGTTACCTCTTCGCCTCTTGGTCGTCGAGCAGCTCCGGCTCGGTCGCCGCCATTACCACATCGCACTCCGCGGCAGCCGCCATCTTACCGCCGGGACCAGAGAGCTGGGTGGGAGGCCGGCGGTGAAGAGCACTTCCGGTTGGAGCATAGAGCAGCTCCGCGGCGCCGCGCCCAGAAGGGCTCCCTCGGGCTCGTCTACCAGAGAGAGGCTCCGCTTGGGGCCAGAGCGGCCTCCCGCCCCCGGATGTCCACGGTGGTCTCCGCGCCGGGGCGGGAGCCCAGGGGCTGTGCCGGTGCGTAGGCGGCGCCACTTTACCCGTGGGTGGAAGAGTTACTGTACTCTGATCGCCTTTACAGAGAGAACATCTGGGCCTCAGAGACACCAGAACACCCAGCGGCCCGCGTCCAGGGAGTCTAGAACCTTGGGCTCCCGCGCACACCCAGGCCAGGTCCTGGCCGTCATTCTCCCGCCGGCCTCTGGGGGAGCTGCGCGGTCCGCGCTCTCTCTCCGCTGCCGGAATTCGTCTTGCCTGACGGAAGCTGGGGAGCGGGCAGGCGGCGGGGGCGGGGCCTGGAGGAGCCTACACCGACTCTGGAGGAAGACTGGAGCCTTTGCGGCGGCGCTGCCCCTCCCCTGGTCCCCGCGAGCTCGGAGGGCCCGGCTGGTGCTGCGGGGGCCCCGGGAGGTACGGACCTGGGAGGCGAGGCTCGTCCGGCGCTAGGATCGGCCTCCGCCTCCGGGCCGCTTTAGGTGGCTGGTCTCTGCCTCTCATTCCCTCTGGGTCACCTTACCCAGCGTGCTTCTGTTCTTCAAGGTTGAAAACTAAGCATGGGGAAGAGCTGCAAGGTGGTCGTGTGTGGCCAGGCGTCTGTGGGCAAAACTTCAATCCTGGAGCAGCTTCTGTATGGGAACCATGTAGTGGGTGAGTGTTGTTGGAGGGGGAGGAACAGTGGACCACTTCAGACAGTTTTCTCATTTTATACCAGGTTCGGAGATGATCGAGACGCAGGAGGACATCTACGTGGGCTCCATTGAGACAGACCGGGGGGTGCGAGAGCAGGTGCGTTTCTATGACACCCGGGGGCTCCGAGATGGGGCCGAACTGCCCCGACACTGCTTCTCTTGCACTGATGGCTACGTCCTGGTCTATAGCACAGATAGCAGAGAGTCTTTTCAGCGTGTGGAGCTGCTCAAGAAGGAGATTGACAAATCCAAGGACAAGAAGGAGGTGTGTGGCATAGGCTTCTGGTGGGAGCCTCATCACAGGCCTATGCTCTGTCCCTCTTCCCCAGGTCACCATCGTGGTCCTTGGCAACAAGTGTGACTTACAGGAGCAGCGGCGTGTAGACCCAGATGTGGCTCAGCACTGGGCCAAGTCAGAGAAGGTGAAGCTGTGGGAGGTGTCAGTGGCGGACCGGCGCTCCCTCCTGGAGCCCTTTGTCTACTTGGCCAGCAAGATGACGCAACCCCAGAGCAAGTCTGCCTTCCCCCTCAGCCGGAAGAACAAGGGCAGCGGCTCCTTGGATGGCTGAAGAGCTGCCGTTCCTCTTTCACGATCCCAGCCCCATTTCAGTGTCTGGGGCTCTGGTAGATGTGTTGAGGGCAAAGTAGAGGACAAGCTGTCTTTCCCAGTCAGCCAGGGAGCTCCCCGCCAGGCCACGCCCCAGCCACTTTGCTCCCTCTCACCTCTGGGAAGTGCAAATACTCTTGGTTGACATCCCCTTCCTCAGCCCTCCCAGCCTACTCCCCATCCCAGCTTTTAGAGGATCTGCTCCACTGTCTCCTGGGGCAGTTGTGGGTCACTGTCCCTTCCAGCTGCCCCAGACAGGAAGCAGAGTCACCACGCAGCAGTGTCCCTTCTTGGGTCTGAGTTCCTATTATAGGTAGGGGCCCCACCCTCTGGGCTTCCCATCAGCGACACACACACACTTATGGCACCAGCCTGGACTCCAGAAAAAGGGTGTCCAGGTATTGTGTGTATGCATTTAGTTGTGCACACACAAATATGCTCCTATACTGGCATTAGGCGTCTCCTCATCCCTCACCCTGACCTTTCTCCTGTCCTTTTCTTGGCTGGAAGAAGTTGGCCTCCTGGGAGTGTAGTTTTCTGTTTTAAATCCCCCACCCCTGGCTGGGCTCAGTGGCTCACCCCTGTAATCCCAGCACTTTGGGAGGCCAAGGCGGGTCGATTACTTGAGGTCAGGAGTTCACGACCAGCCTGGCCAACATTGTGAAACCCCATCTCTGCCAAAAATACAAAAGTTAGCCGGGCGTAGTGGCACATGCCTGTAATCCCAGCTACCCGGGGAGGCTGAGGCAGGAGAATTGCTTGAACTCAGAAGGCGGAGGCTGCAGTGAGCCGAGATCGTGCCACTGCACTCCAGCCTGGTCAACAGAGCAAGACTCCATCTCGAAGAAAAAAAAAAAAAATTCCCCACCCCTACCAATTGTTTTACTTCCTCTTCCTGCTCAGGGAGCAGATGGGCCTCACTGGTTGAGATGGAATAGAATAACTGGGCTATGAGTCACCAGCCCACTTTGTGACCCAGCAAGACCTTTCCCCTCTCTGGGCATCAGTTTCTCATCTGTAAGATGACCAGAGTTGCTTAGATGATCTCCTAGATCCTTTCCAGTTCTCTTGATTTCGTAAAGCCAATGGCTTCTCCCTCTTTAAGGTGCTATGCCAACCAGCCCTGGAGGCTGGGATCTGCCGCTCCCTCCAGCCACCAGGGGGCAGGAGTGCACTACCTGCTGTCAGTCACCAGAGTGGCCGCTCAGTGCCCAGCCCGCCAGCCTCGCTCTTGGAGGCTGCTCTTTATCCTGCCTGTGGTTTTCAGCTCAGAGCTGGACTTCTATTTATAAGTTACCTGTATTTATATTTATATGCCCGCTCTCATGGTGAAGGCTGGACAAGGTGCTCCTCTGGCCCCTCCTTCTTACCTCAGATGCCTGAACAGAACAAGGCAAACCCGTAGCAGCCTCTCAGGAGCTGACAGGTCCTCTTTCGGGGCTCAGGAGGGTGGGCACACACCCAGCGGCCTGCAGAGTAAGCTTATTACCCACAACTGTGCCCGCTTTGTGCTTCTAAGGTGCACACCTAGCCTAGGTGAGACACTGCAGCCAGGCAACCACCGACACACGCCCCTTCTCAAAGCCAGAGGTGAGTGGGGCAGGTGCCCGGGGCTGGGTGAGTGGAATTAGGACACACACAGGCTTGGGCTTCAAGTTCATTTATTGATGCATTGGTTGGACACAATAAAACCACAATTGTTATCAAAAAGTTTCCCTCCCCTCCCCCTTTTTCTGGTTCTC